GTTTCCAGCTGAAGACGAGGGGCGCTCTCGCCCCCCGGGGGCCTATTCGGTGCTGCGTGCATACGTTGGAGTTGGCCAGGATTGAGCTCCATGGGGGATGGGGGGGAGGGGGCTGAAAAAACAGGGAGGGGGGCTTCGGAAAGGAGGGGGAAGGGGTGGGGTGTCCGGGTGGGCGGGCAGGGCCGCAGGGACCTCTGGGCTTCGTAGTCCCTCCGCCGTTTGCAGCCGGCAGGTGGCAAGCGGCTTGGACTACAAGTCCCAGGGTGCCCCGCGCCGACAGCCCGCCGCGGCCTGCGGGTAGGGGCGGTGCGGAGGAGGGGCGGTGAGCGGCGGGCCGGAGAGCCAATGGGCGCGGGCCGATCGCGCGGCGCGGCGCGGGGGCGGGGCCAGCCCGCCAGGGGGCGGGGCCTGGAGCCGGGCTCCCCTCGCCGGGGGCCGGTGGCGGTCCCGGCTTCCGGCTGCGCGGCCCGCGGGCCGGCCCCCTCCCCGCCCCGGGGCCCCTCCCCGCCTGGTTGTGTAACCGTCCCCAGCCCCCCTCCCCTCGGCCCCCCGCCCGTGGGGGGGGGGTCACCCTCCCCGCGCTCCCCGGGGAGGGCGGCGGCCCGGGCGGCCGCGCGGTGCAGGCGAGCCCGGGGATGCGCGGCCTAGCGCAGGCCGGGCCCGGGCGTGGGGGAGGCGGGCGGGCGGACCCAGATCCGGGGTAATTTGCATCGCCCTCCCCCCAGCCCGGGTGGGGATTGGCCGCCGGCGGCGGGGGGTGGCGCGGGGCCAGGCTCACTGCCGCCTCCCGGCCCCTCGGAGGGAGCCAGCCCAGCCGCAGCCGCCGCCACCGCCGCCGCCGGGGCCGGGCCCCCTCGCCGCTGCCCCGGGAAGGAGGTAGGAGCCCCCCGCGCGGGCGAGGCGGCGGGGGACCGCGGGCCGGGCGGGGGCCGCGCGCTGCGGCCGGGGCGGGGGAGGGGGCCGCTTCCTGCCCCCGCCCGGGCCTGACTCAGCCCCGGGTGGGGGGCCTGGCCTGGCCCCTCGCCCTGCCCGGACGGCCGTCCGGCTCCGACCCGCGGGAGGGGGCGGAGAGAGCACCCCAGTCCCCGCCGTCCGCGCCCCCAAAGCGCGTGACCCCGTCTCCTCTGGCCCGGACCCCCCCTCCTTTCCCTTGACGCCACCACCACGTGCGAAGCCTGAGCCCGGGCAGGGGAGGGGGGAGCTGGTGGGATCCAGCCCCCTCCCTCCCGCTCCCTACCTCCCGGGCGGGAGACCCAGCCCCCCCGGCCTGGGAGCCTGGCTGGGGGCTGAGCGGAGCGGAGGAGCGGGTGCCCCCCCAGGGACCGGGCCTCTGCGGGTTCTGGGAGGCGCTGCCCGGGCTGGCTGGCGGGGGCGCACGGTGGGCCGCGGCGGGAGGTTGCTGTCCACCCGGGCCCGGACACCCAGTCGGCGCCCACTAAATGTTGGCGGAATGCAGCCAGGAGTTGGCGGCGAGGCGGGGGGAGGCAGCAACTCCTCTCCCCCCAGTCAGGCGGCGGAAGTCACAGAGGTGCTGGTGCCCCTGCCACCCGCGGCACCCACCTGGCTCACCCATGGGTGGCGGGCTCGGTGGGCCCCCCCACCTCCCTGCCAGCTGCCTCCGGAGAGGGCGTGGGGATTCCGTGTCAGTGCCCCCCGCCCCAACCTCAGAACTGGACCAGGGCGTAACCCTGAGCGTGCCGCTCCCACACTGGGGGTGCCTCCCCACCACCGGCCGATCACTTCCTATTGGCAAACTGGTCTGGGAGAGGTCCCGGGGAGGCCAGGCTGGGGCAGGGGCCCAGGCCAGGCCAGGCCTAAGCCCAGCCCTGCTGCTGCCAGGGCCTGAGGGCTTCAGGCCGGGGGCGTTTGTCCGCGAGGGCCACCCGCCATGGGGCCCCGAGAGCACCTATCGGCGGGGCCGGGGCCTCTGTTTACCACCAGCCATCGCTGTGGAGACAGAGCTTGGGGGAGAAGGGGGGGCAGGAGCCGGCCGCTGGAAAAGCGAAGTCTAAGGAAGGAAAGAAGAGCCAACCGGGACACTGAAATTTTAATTCGTGGGTCAGTCCGGGGGGTATTTATTATTCAGTTCCCACGAGCGCCCTCTCCTTCCCCACTGCTGCAGGTCTCGGCGCGGAAGATGGCCGGCGGCGTGGACGGCCCCATCGGGATCCCGTTCCCCGACCACAGCAGCGACATCCTGAGTGGGCTGAACGAGCAGCGGACGCAGGGCCTGCTGTGCGACGTGGTGATCCTGGTGGAGGGCCGCGAGTTCCCCACGCACCGCTCGGTGCTGGCCGCCTGCAGCCAGTACTTCAAGAAGCTGTTCACGTCGGGCGCCGTGGTGGACCAGCAGAACGTGTACGAGATCGACTTCGTCAGCGCCGAGGCGCTCACCGCGCTCATGGACTTCGCCTACACGGCCACGCTCACCGTCAGCACAGCCAACGTGGGTGACATCCTCAGCGCCGCCCGCCTGCTGGAGATCCCCGCCGTGAGCCACGTGTGCGCCGACCTCCTGGACCGGCAGATCCTGGCGGCCGACGCGGGCGCCGACGCCGGGCAGCTGGACCTTGTAGATCAAATTGATCAGCGCAACCTCCTCCGCGCCAAGGAGTACCTCGAGTTCTTCCAGAGCAACCCCATGAACAGCCTGCCCCCCGCGGCCGCCGCCGCCGCTGCCAGCTTCCCGTGGTCCGCCTTTGGGGCGTCCGATGATGACCTGGATGCCACCAAGGAGGCCGTGGCCGCCGCTGTGGCCGCCGTGGCCGCGGGCGACTGCAACGGCTTAGACTTCTATGGGCCGGGCCCCCCGGCCGAGCGGCCCCCGACGGGGGACGGGGACGAGGGCGACAGCAACCCGGGTCTGTGGCCAGAGCGGGATGAGGACGCCCCCACCGGGGGTCTCTTTCCGCCGCCGGTGGCCCCGCCGGCCGCCACGCAGAACGGCCACTACGGCCGCGGCGGAGAGGAGGAGGCCGCCTCGCTGTCGGAGGCGGCCCCCGAGCCGGGCGACTCTCCGGGCTTCCTGTCGGGAGCGGCCGAGGGCGAGGACGGGGACGGGCCCGACGTGGACGGGCTGGCGGCCAGCACGCTGCTGCAGCAGATGATGTCATCGGTGGGCCGGGCGGGGGCCGCGGCGGGGGACAGCGACGAGGAGTCGCGGGCCGACGACAAGGGCGTCATGGACTACTACCTGAAGTACTTCAGCGGCGCCCACGACGGCGACGTCTACCCGGCCTGGTCGCAGAAGGTGGAGAAGAAGATCCGAGCCAAGGCCTTCCAGAAGTGCCCCATCTGCGAGAAGGTCATCCAGGGCGCCGGCAAGCTGCCGCGACACATCCGCACCCACACGGGCGAGAAGCCCTACGAGTGCAACATCTGCAAGGTCCGCTTCACCAGGTGAGCTGCCCGCCGCGGGGGAGGCGCCGTCCCTGACCGTGCCCGCCCCGTGCCCCGTCCACAGGCAGGACAAGCTGAAGGTGCACATGCGGAAGCACACGGGCGAGAAGCCGTACCTGTGCCAGCAGTGCGGCGCCGCCTTTGCCCACAACTACGACCTGAAGAACCACATGCGCGTGCACACGGGCCTGCGCCCCTACCAGTGCGACAGCTGCTGCAAGACCTTCGTCCGCTCCGACCACCTGCACAGACACCTCAAGAAAGACGGCTGCAACGGCGTCCCCTCGCGCCGCGGCCGCAAGCCCCGCGTCCGGGGCGGGGCGCCCGACCCCAGCCCGGGGGCCACCGCGACCCCCGGCGCCCCCGCCCAGCCCAGCTCCCCCGACGCCCGGCGCAACGGCCAGGAGAAGCACTTTAAGGACGAGGACGAGGACGAGGACGTGGCCAGCCCCGACGGCTTGGGCCGGTTGAATGTAGCGGGCGCCGGTGGAGGAGGTGACAGCGGAGGTGGCCCCGGGGCCGCCACCGACGGTAACTTCACAGCCGGACTCGCCTAAAAACCAAAAAGAGAAAACAGAAACCCGAGAAAGAGAGAGACAGAGAGAGAGAAAAAAAATCACCCACCACCCCCCCAAAAACACAAAAAAAGAAAATCTATCTATATACAGATATCTATATCTATATATATATATACAGATATATATATATGACGCGTCACAGAATCTAGGGTAGCGCTTTCTCAGATTTCCCTCCTTTCTGACGTTTTTCTCCCTCCGCAGGGGCCCCGGCCCTCCCTGGCTCCCCTTCCCCCCACCACCCCATCGCTGGGTTTCGGGGCTTGGTTTGGGGTTTTTTGTAGGACACAAGGAATCCGAGACCCCGCACAGCCCCCTGGGCACCCGGCATGGGGCCTGGGGCCCGATCCGAGGCCCTGGGCTGGGGGGAGGGTAGACGTGGGGGCGCTGGGGGGGGACTGGGGTGGGCTTTTAATTTCCTCCCCTCGCTGGTTTCTATGAGTCTTTCAGACAAGACCTTAAATGATTTCTGTCTGCTCTGAGCGGACGTTAAAATGGGCCCCCGTCCCCCGACCCGCACCCTCCTTCCTCAGGGCACTTACTAAGGGAGGGGTCTCCCTCTCCATCTCCCCAGTGGCCTCCCCGCCTCCAACCCTGCCTGCGGCCTCCCCCCGTCGCCCACCCCACGTCTCCTGGCCACTGAGACACAAACCTATTTATTTCTAGGCCTGGAGAAAGGAGATCGGACTGGGGTTCCCGGTGGGGCGCCAGGATGGCTCCTGGGGGTGCTCCTGCCGCCTTCCTTCACGGCACTTACAACCGGCGGGACCCCCAGGGACCACCCCTCAGGGCGCCCCCCCACCCCCGCCCGGTCCACCTAGACCCCCACGTTTGGAGATTCAAAACTTCTGTCTTCGTCCTCTCCCCCGAGCCCCCTCTCCCAAATTTTTAAAGCACTTTTTAGATTTTTTTTTCTCTTTCCTCCTTAAAAACAAAATTTATATATAGATATATATATATATATAAATAATATACTTTTCCTCAGAGGAGCAGGCAACAGTGTGGGATAAACAGAGTCACGATCAGAGGAACCCCAGGGTCTGGTGATGGCAGGGATGGGGGGAGAGAGAGAAAATCCACAAATTCCAATGTCACAAAAGCAATAAAACAAACTAGAAAAAAAAAAGGTTTTACAAAATGAAAGGAAGGAAAAAAAAAAAGGCAACCAACCACATTAGAAGTCTTGGCACTTTGTAACGGAACGGGTACTACACTTTATCTTAATTCTTAATTTAAAAACATGTTTACAAGTTACAACCAACTTCTATGAAAAGTTGAAAAGACAAAAAAAAAAAAAAAAAGCGAGCGAGAGAGAGAGCGAGAGAGAGAGCGAGAGCAGAAGAAATTCCTAAAAGTCGATTTATTTTTGTACAAAATAATAAAAAAAAAAACCCACCACAAACGTAGAATCCACTTCTGTTCCCCAAAAAGCGAGAAGGGGGGTTCAGGAGGAAGCCATCGCAGGGGACCTGGGAGACGCCCCGAGGTGTTTGTGCTTCACCCCCAGACGTCAGCCTCGAAGGCAGGACTGTGGGGTGTTCGTGCTGTGTTCCCCCCGCTCCCCCTTTCTGTCCCCTTTTTTGGTTCTGACGTGAAGAGGTCTTAGCGCCCGCTTCTGTCCACGGGGTCTCTCCTTCCTCCTCCCTAGCTCAGGGATGGGCCTTCCAGCCGGAGCACCCCGATCCCCATCCGGCACCCCCCAATCCCCCAACACGCCTGTCCCTCCCGCATGGCCACCAAGGAGCTGGACCTTGGATGCGCCTACCCTGCTGAGGTGGGTGACAGGGGCCCCCCACCTCCAGGGCCTTAGAACCACCGCCCCTCTCCCCACCCCAGGCACCCCTCTTTTTACTCAAAGGCACTGACTGTAATCCAGGGGGACTGGGACCTGCCTCCCCCCAACCTCTGGCTCCCACAAGGCCCGGTGTTGACCGAGCCACAGGCCACGGACAGGGGCCGGGGTTGGGGAGACTATGTCGCCAGATGCCAGGACGCCCTCACCCCGTTTGCATATGCAATGCTAGCATGGGACCCCGAAAATAGACGCTCTGCTGCACTGAGACTTCTTGTCAATGCCCAACCGGCGGGGGGGTGTCTCCCTGCCCCCGACCCCCCCATACCCCCTTCTCTGTGACACACACATCTTCTCGTCTCTTTTTCTTTCATTGTTAAAGGGAAGCTTTTTAAGAAGGCAATTTTCATATTGTTTCTACAGGATGGTTTTGGTTCCCTTCCCTTCCCACCCCCCCTTAAGCCTGTCAGCCCCCTCCAAATGTCTCAGGATCCCCCCTCTCCCCTGGGGCTGGGTGACAGCACCCCGGCTGCGTTCACACCCCAGTGTCACAGGGCGAGCTGTTCTGGAGAGAAAACCATCTGTCGTGGCTGAGCGGGGAGCTTGAACACCCAGGCCAGGGACACCCCTCCCCAGCTCCCAGAGAGGCCCCCTGAGGGGTGAGCCCTCTTTCCACCTTCCCCTATCCATGCACCCCCTCGCAATAAAACCAACTCTAAAATCACAGCTGTCGTCCTAGCCAGTGGGGGCGACCGGACTTGGGGGGTGGAGCCCTCTGGGACTTCCGTAGGAACAAGGGCTGCGGCCCACCGCGACACTTACACAGACCTCGGGGATTGCACTAAACCCTCGTTCCTAGCTCCGCACTCAGCTTCGCCTGTCCTGCCCGCCCACTTTGCCTTAACTACCCGCCCGTCCTGGGGGCCACAGCCTCTGCATGGGCCCAGAGCCGGGACCCCCCCAGCCCAGCCCCGCCCTCCCCAGACTCCGCGCAATCACATACTGTATATAGACGTGAATCGATTTTATTTTTATTCTTTAAATTAAGGTCGTGATAAAGTGTTGCCAAAGATACCTGCTGAATTCTCGCGTTTCAGGAAACAAACAAACAAAAAAAAATGATATTTGAGGAGGGTCGTGTTGACTCCATATGAAAGGACACAGCTCAAAGCTTTTTTGTTTGGTTGTTTGGGGTTTTTTGTGTTTTCTTTTTTTGGGGTGTTTTTTTTTTAACTGCCTGGTACAAAAAAAAAAAGAGAAAAAAAAAAAAGAAAAACAATGCGAAATTGTTATTTCCATTCTCATGGTGAAGTTGCGTGGACGCGTGTGTGCGTGTGTGCAAGAGAGCGGGAGTGAGGTCCAGGCTGGGGTTGGGGGGCTTCAGGCGGGGGCGCCCGGGGGCCGGGGAGGTGGCCGGGCCGGAGCCCCCGTCTGCAGTGCCCCCCAGCCTGCCGGGCCCAGGAGAGAGAGAGAAGCATCTTTGCTACTAGCTGTTGCTGCTACCTGCCTCTGCCCCCCGACGCCCCCCGCCTTTTGAGATTAAGGAAAAAAAAAAAAAGTCAAAAAAGTTTTTAAAAATGAAAAAAAAAAATTATAAACCAGTGAATGTAAAATGCCGGAGCAGGCCCGGCCTGGCATGGGTGTGGACCTGCAGCCAGGCAGGCTCGAGCGGGCGATACCAAAGTCTGCCCCCCCACCATTGTGGCCATGCAGTCCTGTCACTGTCTTTTTGCTTCCTTCCGAGGGGGGTCCCCCAGCCTCTTCCAGGGTCTTCCCCTGGAAGTGGGCGGCTGCAGGGAAGGTGGGGGACAGGGGTCTTTGCACGATTCAGACCCCGGGGCCGTGGCAGGAGCGGTCACCTCACAGGTGGTGACACTGAGGCAGGGGCCTCGGGGTGCCCCCTCCCGCCCGGCAACCAGAATGGTTGGAGGCAAGACAGAGAGAATGAAAGGAAAAACAGAAGAAAAAAAAATATTAAAAACCAACAAAAAAAGCAAAAATCCTATTTTTTGAGAAAGAAAGATATTTATATTTGCAGTTTTATTTTAAAAAGTTATTTAAGTTGAAGCAGCCTTCCTGGAGGTGGGGGGGGGGGGGTGGTGGGTGGCTGGCGCAGGACGGGTCAGGGGCCTGGAGGCTGGGGGTGCCCCAGGAGCTACAACCTCAGAGTTAAGACTAGCTCGCATTAAATACATAGATTTACGGGGGGGGGGGGGGGGGGCCGGGCCCAGGGGGTGGAGGGGGCCAGGGAGACCCCCATCCCTCGCCGGGGCTGCCTGGAGGCTGTGGACCAGGATCCGATGCCCAGGTCCCGCCCCCCACCCCACCCCAGGCCCAGAATCGAGGTGCCTTGGACTTTGGAGGGGCCAGGCCTGGTGAATGGGGGGCGGGGCGGCGCCCTCAGGGTACAGAGCACAGACAGATAGACATTCCAGAGACTGTATTGAGAGTCTTTATAAAGTGTGGGAGATTTAAAAAAAAAAAAAACTGATAAAAATGCACTTTTTGGGAGTGGGGAGGGAGAAGCTTTAAAAGTAATAAAAAACAAACAAAAACACAAAAGATGAAAAAACAAAAAAATTCATTTTTCTTGTACATAAAAAAAAAAAAAGAACCACTAAACGCAGCCTGTTACGACCGCTGCCGCCTCAGTCGCCTCATTTGATGTTCT